CACAAACATTTATTGAGCACATACTATGCACCAAGTCTTGTGCTAGGTTATGTTGCTATTATAATGAACAGGACAGTGTATATCATCCTTACAACTAAGTGAGGAGACAAATATTATACAAGAAGATGGACAAATGTGTGTAGGTCTACATATTGTATAATACTAACAATGGGTAATGTTCATTGGGCACTTTCAAGGTATCAAGACCTTTATAAGCATTTCTTAATAACCTTTTACCTAAAAATCCATCCCCTACATTAAAACTTACAAGATACTACTGATATTACCTTTTGCAGATCAGGAAACTGAGGCACAGAGGGATCAGATGACTGGCCAAAATCACACAACTTAGATTCACCTGTTTCCAGACGCAAGCACTTAACTGCCACACGGTCCTGACTATGTTGAGAGCTGCGGACACCAGTATGAACAAGACCTGCAGAGTGTCTAGGGCTGGGAAGAAGCCACGAATTCATTTACTGCCTTTTCCTCAAGGTGTGGTCCCTGGACCAGACATATCAGCGTCCCTGGGGAGGTAGTCAGACACGCAGGCTCTTCAGCCTACTGCGACCTACTAGACCGTGATGTGTAGTTTAAACAAGACCCGCAGGTGTCTGGTGTGTAGTTCAAGTTGGAGAAGTCTGGTCTAGAGCCCATTCCTCTTATTAGAAACAGGAAACCGAGGCCCAAGCATTTGAAGGTTATGGACGGTGGTAGAACTTTGGGGTTTGGTGAGTGGAGCCGGCCTAGGCCGGAATGGGCGCTTCCACTCTTGGCCCAGCAGGCCAGTGGGCAGGGCCGCGGGAAGGACGGGCGCTGCAGGGGCTCCGCGCGCTCAAGGTGCTCGCGGGCTCCCGGGCCCAGCCGGGCTGAGGTGGCGTGGGCGCCCTGCGGGCCGGGCCTCCGCGGCGCGTCCCAGTCCCAGTCTCCGCGCTGGTCTGGCCCGGTCCCTCAGCTCCACCCCCTGCCTCCCCCTCCCGCCCGCTCGCGCCTCCTGAAAAGCCAGCTCGCCCGGGGCGGCGGCGCAGAGCCGGGCCGGCGCACGAGGCAGCCAGCGCGGCCATGACGGCGGAGAAGGCGCTGCCCCTGGGCAATGGGAAGGCTGCTGAGGAGGCGCGGGAGTCCGAGGCGCCGGGTGGCGGCTGCAGCAGCGGGGGCGCGGCGCCCGCGCGCCACCCGCGCGTCAAGCGCGACAAGGCGGTCCACGAGCGCGGCCACTGGAACAACAAGGTGGAGTTCGTGCTGAGCGTGGCCGGGGAGATCATTGGGCTGGGCAACGTGTGGCGCTTCCCCTACCTGTGCTACAAGAACGGAGGAGGTGAGGTGATAGTGAGGAGAAGGGGAGGGGGCAGTTTTCATTTCATTCCTTTGCATCCTTACAGGGGCATTCCTGATTCCCTACGTGGTGTTTTTTATTTGCTGTGGAATTCCTGTTTTTTTCCTGGAGACAGCTCTGGGGCAGTTCACAAGTGAAGGTGGCATTACGTGTTGGAGGAAAGTTTGCCCTTTATTTGAAGGTATGTGTTGAGTTAATGAGAAAATAAAATTTCTCAAATTCCTTCCTTTCTTTTGTCCTTTCAGGCATTGGCTATGCAACACAGGTGATTGAGGCCCATCTGAATGTGTACTACATCATCATCCTGGCATGGGCCATTTTTTACCTGAGCAACTGCTTCACTACTGAGCTACCCTGGGCTACCTGTGGGCATGAGTGGAACACAGGTATGGCCCCACGGAGGTCTCTCTGCTGGTCCTTCTTCTATTTCTTGTCTTGTTTCCACTGTAGAGAATTGTGTGGAGTTCCAGAAACTGAATGTGAGCAACTACAGCCATGTGTCTCTGCAGAATGCCACCTCCCCTGTCATGGAGTTTTGGGAGTAAGTGGAGAAGAACTTGTCTCCCTTGGCCTGTGGGGGCTCTGTCCTGGTTCTGCTCAGTTGGTCTTGCCCCTATTCCTGGAAAAAGCCTGATCCTTCTTGCAGCCTGGCACTTCCTGGCTTCTGTGAGCATTCGACAGCTTCGGAAGCAAGAGTGCAGATCTTCAGAGGTTTCCCAAAGGGGCAGCTGAGAGAAATGTTTTCTTGTTCTTTGATAACATGTCAGCATGCATAGTGGGTTATTAGGGCAGGAAGTACTTGGTGAAAGGATAGACAGTTTAAAAATTCATTTTGAGCAAAAGAGGAGATGCAGCCTGTTTGCAATAAGCTAAGTCAAGAGTGTATTTAGCCTGGAAAGCATAAGTCTCTAGAGGGGATAGGTTAGCTTTCTTTCAGTAGCTGAAGTGTCATATGGAAAAGAAGGAGATCAAATTTAATGGATAGAGATTATAAAGAGGCAGGTTTCAAATGTGCGTAGGGAAGAACTTGGTCTCATAGCATAGCATTATCTGGAAGCACTTCAGAAGGTTGTGAGCACCCATCCCTGGAAGTTGACCAGTATAGGGTTGCCAATCATTGTTGGGGGTGTGTCTGAATCCACTGAAATTATAAGTAGTACTTGTGTGGTTGGGCATTTTCCCAGAAATTGGCATAGTTTTATCAGAGTTCCAAAGGATCTGTGACCCTTACAGGGCTGCTATGTGTGGTTGTGTACATTGCACACTGAACAACCCAAGGGGCCATAATTTACATTATGAAATATACATTCCAGAATTGTGTGGTGCACGACCTGTATAACCATACACAGTGGCCCTGACTTGCAAGTTTGTTTTAAAGGTAGAAGGATCCCTTGCCCCAGGTATTGGAAAGAAGTTTCCTGTATGGGTCAAAGGCTGGACTAAATGCTTTCTGAAGCTTTTCAATCTAAAAAGTCCTGGCTTCATTGAAGAAGCCTCCCTTACTCTGATGGTGATTAATAGTAGTATATGTGTGTGTGGTGGGGCAGTGGTTTATGAGTGATTTTTATTTTTTTCCCAGATACCATTCGTCTCCTGCCTTCTCTAGAGGTCATTATGCTGAATTTAGATTTACCACTCTCATATAAATCTTCATACTTTTCATATATATATGCCCCAAATAGCACCTAGGTCTTTCTTGCATATTTTTCAAATTTGTGATACTGGCATCCATTATTTACATTTTTTATAACAACTTTATTTCTTTGCTCAATATTGGTTCTTAGATGTATCCATATTGGTACATGTAGCTTTGGTTCTTTCATTTTTCTATCAGAGTATTTCATTGTATGAATGGCCTGTGTTGTATTTATCCAGGTCCTCTTGGTCCTCTTGATGGGCATTTAGGCTGTTGCCCATTTCTCACTATTATTAAGCACACTGAGTGAATGTCTAGTCTGTGCTTCCTTGAGTGGAATTGCTGGGTTGTAGCATACATGCGTTGTCAGTTTTATCATATAACGTAAAATTACTTTAGAAAGAAATTAATCTAGGCCAGGCATGGTGGCTCACACCTGTAATTCCAGCACTTTGGGAAGCCGAGGTGGGCGGATCACCTGAGGTCAGGAGTTTGAGACCAGCCTGGCCAACATGGTGAAACCCTGTCTTTACTAAAAATACAAAAATTAGCTGGGTAGTGGTTCATGCCTGCAATCTCATCTACTCAGGAGGTTGAAGCAGGAGAATCACTTGAACCTGGAAGGCGAAAGTTGCAGTGAGCCGAGATCGGCGCCACTGCACTCCAGCCTGGGTGACAGAGCGAGACTGTCTCAAAAAAAAAAAAAAAAATTAATTTACACTCCAAACAAGAGTTTGTGAGAATTTCTGCAGCTTCACATTTTGGACAGCACTTGGTCTGTTCAGTTTTTGTTTTGCCAGTGTAATGGGCATTAAATGATAACTTACTATTTTAAATTCACATTTCTCTAATTACTTGTGAGGTTAAGCACCTTTTCATGTTTTGTTTTGTCTGTTTTTTGCTATTTGATTTCTGTACCTGTGAACTTCAGGTTTACATTCGTTTCTATTTGGATAGTTTGTCTTTTCTTACAGATAGAAATTGTTAATACATTCTAGATATTATCTTTTCCCAATGTGTGGCTTTTCTTTCTTATTTATGGTGTACAGAAGTTTCCATTTTATTGAAGTCGAATTCGTCGATTTTTCTTTTGGGTTTGCACAGTTGGTGTCTTATTTAAGATATATTTCCCTACCCCAAAGTTGAAAAAATTTTCCATATTTTCTTCTAAGAGTTTTACAGTTTTTTTTCATATTTAGGAATATAATCCATCTGGAATTTTATGTTTTTAATGTTGTATTAGGTAGAAATCCAGGTTTTAATATATAAATAACCTATTTTCCCAGTAGGACTTACTGATCATTCATTCTTTTCTGATTTATAATGCCATCTTCTGTACATAATTTCCTTTAAGCACAAGTCTGTGTTTGGGCTCTCTGTTCTGTTCCACTGGTCTCTTTGTCTATCTCTGTGCCCATACCACACCTATAGTTTTACTGTAAGCCTTGAGCCTGTAAGGCAAGTCTCCCACTTTGTTCTTTTCCAAAATTGTTTTAGTCTTCTAAATGAATTTCAGAATCAGTTTGTTGAATTAAACAAGAATAGCAATAAAAAAACAAAATAACTGTGTGGGAATTTTGATTAAAAGTCTATTGAACTCATAGGTTAGTTTGAGAGAATTTGACATCTTTATGATTGAACCTGTCTATGGACATGGTATAGCTAGTTCTCCATTTGTTTATGTCTTTTAAATTGCCTTATAGAGTAGTGCTACTTAAATGTGGTCTACAGAGTAGCAGCATTTTAATCACCTGGTTACCTACCCCAGGCCTACTGAATCATAGTCTCAAACAGAGCATCTGTTAGATATGTGCTTGAAAGGAGACTTCTGGGCTGGGTGGGCCTGTGTGGTCTTTCCCAGTCCCATTGGGTTGAGGTTTCCTGGAAGAATGTCAGAGACTTGTATTGGACCTGCACATTTGGGGGTCTGCAGAACAGTTTCTTTCACCTTTAGAGAATTCACTCTGAAACTCCAGACTGGACAAGGTCTCTGTGTTAGTTACTGTTGTTTTTGCACCACTCATTTCCTTTGTAACATATATGGAAAACCTTAATTAAATCATTATTTGTATAATGTATTTGTTCATTGTCTGTATTCCCCAATAGACAGTCATGAAGCAGAACCTTGTCTGGTTTTACTTATCATTGCCAGGCTATGGAAGGCCCTCAGTTAATATTTATAAACTAGATGGATGGATGAAGAAGGCAGACAGGCAGGCAATATGTCCTAGAAAATATTATATGAGAAGAGTCAAAGTGGGCTCTGGCAAGAACACCTGCTGTCATTAAGCCTCTCACCCAACAGCATTGATTAATTCCAGGATCCCTTTGCAATATCCATATTATCCATTCATTTGAACACCAAGGGCAGGCAAGGGCAGTTTGTGTGCATCCTCATCGGTATAGACCATCCTGCCAGCTACTTGGTTACTCAAGATGAAAGTTCATGGGCAAATGAACCCATGGTTCTAGTTTTCTATTCAGATTGCATCTCTGTCTGTATCATCCATGTGGTGTTGAATCCTGTATCCTAAAAGTACTCAAATACTAGTGGGACACGCACCCCTTCATACAGTTATACTTTTGTCAGACACCTCTAATTCCTCTTTGCCCCTGAGCTGAGATTAGAATATAGAGATTGTGTGAGATGTTCATATCATCCTATGAAAAGCTTTTGAGCCACATAAGTTTGAGAATGGATGAAAGCTATGTCCTTCAGTGAGAATATCCATTTACCTTTGCTGAACCCAAATTTCCAAACTTATTTTCCTATGGAATAAATTAGAATCCCTTCCCTCTCTCTGCCCCTGCCCCAGTGTACTCCACCCCCTGAATGCTAGCATTCCACTAAATGCAGTCTGGGAAACATTTTGCTAGGAATAAGTTCTTCCTTAAATTCAGCCAAAAGTTGATTTCTGGGGCTTTGACAGAGCATACCTAATTCCATTTCTGTGTGACAGTACTCTTCAAGTATTGGATCAAGCTTCCTCAAAAACATTCCTTCACCTCTCTTTGTTGTTTCCTTGTGTGGCTGGTTTGGTGGGCTCCAGTTGTCCTTTTCACACTGCCTCCAACTCCAGGGACTTCAGTCAGGGCCACATTGCTCAGTCAAAGTAGACTGCCTAGGCTGTCTGCTATTATAGTTCAATCATTTGACAAACATCTGAGCTCCTGGTACACATAAGAAAAGCACGGTGTCTTATTTAGGGGAAGTAAAGATGGAAGATGAGGTTCTAGTCTCTAGAAGCAGAGTTGAGACAAGCCCACAGATTACCTTAAAATCATCCACAAGGCACTACTTCTCTGCCTGCATCTGGCCATGGCTTTGCCTTGACCATGGGCACCTGGCCTGCCCACTCCCCATCTTGAAGTGTCAATTCCCTTTTCAGATGTAATTAAAATTGCTGGCTTAGCCCACGAGAGAAGTTCAGGCCCTACATCAGTCCTGGATTCTGACTCTTATGGGGGTCCTACAGGGCCAGGGATGCTTGTCTTCCTAATGTCAGACTTCAAAATTAGGCCATCCTCGTTTCCCTTAGTAACCCATTATGCATCTGGCATCCGTGCATTTATCTAAATGTGTCTGCAGTTCTAAATTTTGAGCCTGTACCCTCTGGTGGGATTGAATGCTATTAAGTGCATAACCAATATTGTGGCATCAGATGGACATTGATTCATCTTCACTTCCCTTTCTCAAGCCCACAAATCCCATTAGTCCAGGGTTTGGGGAGCAACTCCATTCTTGCTGTGTATACAATCAAAACTGTTTTTGCACGGTGTCCATTCAAAAAACACATGTTGAGCACATATTGTGTGCCGGGCCCAAATTAAGCTCTAAGGGTATTCAGTTCTATTTATTCAGAAGGATGAGGCCTTGTTTTTCTGGTTTATCTTCACTGGAGGAGTTTTGTTTTTAGTGTTTATTTTTGAGTCACGTGAATGTTTTAATTGATTTTCTTTGGACATGAGATTTGGGATCAGAGGAACTAGAGTGAAGGTTGGTTCTTTCTGTGGGACTGGGGTGACTCCCTGCCTCTCTCCCAGGCCTATCTTCCCCTCTGCACATTACCCTCCTCCACACTGGCCTTCTTTCTGTTCTTTAGATGTACGGGCCTTGTCCCAGGGTCAGTCTCTTGGCTTTTGCTTTTCCTTTTGCTAGAAGATTTCTCACCAGATCCTGTGTGTCTGGCTCCTTCTTATCATTGAGTCTTAATTCAAATGTCAGTGTCATATGGGGAGCCCTCCTTGACCATGCCCATGGAATCCACACCCCAGTCCCTCTCAACCCCATCACTCTTTCTTAATGCCCCATCACTCTTTCTTAATAGTTCTTATCTGAAATCCTTGTATATTTATTTGATTATTCTCTCTTTCTCCATCAGAATTTAAGTTCCATGCTGGCAAGGACGATGTCTGTTTTGTTCATTATTGTCTTGCCAGCACATTCTAGGTGCTCAATAAATATTTGTTGAAATGAGTGAATGGAAGACTGAATGAATGAATGAATATTTCTTACCCCCTTGGAGCTCAGTGTCCACATCTGTAAATTGGAAATGATAACACCCACCTGAACACCCACCTGCAAGGCTGAGAAGAGAATTGAATAAGACTTCTCCTGTAGGAAGCCCAGCCCATCTTAAGCTCTTTGGAAAGGTTTTAATGTGTAAGAAGATTTTTTGCAATTGGTTCTCCCATATGTGAAATGGGGTTAACCCTGTTCCTTGCCTTACCAACCTCTCCAGGCTGCTGTGAGGATTAAATGAAATAACACATTCTGAGAACTTTGATGGGTCATAAGTGGGGTGCCTGTGTTAGTTCTGGCTACTGGAGGCACAGGGTCCCTTCCAGCCTCATCTCTACAGGTACAGAGTCATGGTTGGGCCCAAGCTGCCAAGGCCTGTGCACAGTTGCTCTGTTTGCCTACAGTAGCCTTCATGCCTCCTGATTCAGCATCAGAAGTGCCCTTGGGACCCTTTCCTAGGTCAGCACTGCATGCTGTGTAGCAACATCCAGTTCTGCTAGTTTGGATTACCTGGCCCCACCATACCCCCAACACATTACCCCGTGGCTAAAGTGTAGATGTTAGCGGCAAGTTCTAGAGCCCAGTTTAAGCAGCTGCCCCTTCCTCCTGTCAAGTGTGTGACCCTGGGCAACCTGAAGAGCCTCTGCCTGCTCCTCTGAATATGGGATGATGTATGGTAAACGTACCCACCCCTTAGGCTTGTCAAGAGCATGGAATGAGATGATGCTTACAAAGCTCCTAGCATGTGGTGAGTGCTAATAAATAGTAGCTGTTTTTACACAGGAGACTTTATCCAGATCTCTGCAAGTCTATGTGGATTCTTTTTAAGATTCTTTAGAGAAGGCTCATCAAGCAAGGCCTTGTTTCCCACTCACAGTAGGCATGGTGAGCTTTCTTAGTGCATTTTTTTCTTCACTTAATTGTTCTTTTGACATTTTTCTTAGTAAATACTGGGTGCTGGGCATCTTATAAGTAGCCAGAAAGATGAGTGGTGGGACACTGGCTCTCCATGAAGAAGCACACAGCCCAGCAGGGGAAGCTGGGAAGTAGGAAAAAAAAAACAAAAAGAGTTTTTGAATTACGAGGTAACAGATATATCTGTAGGATGCTTGCAGAGTGAGGCTGGGGAACCCTGGATACCTGGACTTTGGGGAAGGCTACATGGAGTTGGTGATACTTTAGCTGGGTTTTGAAGGATAAATAGAAGTTCATGCGGTTGGCCATGGAGTGAGTAAATGACATACCAGGTGGAGAGAATAAAAAAAGCAAGAGCACAGAGACCTGAAGTTGTGTGTTGCAGCTTATAGATTTTACCCACAATGCTACTGCATTTAGATCCTAGGGGCTAAGGGGAGACTTTACTGAAGAGCAGGCAGGGGCCAGAGCATCTATGCACTCACAGGTCTTTATTGAGCACCTACTATATGGCAGGTCTCATTGTAGGTTCTGGAATGCAACATGAACAAAACAAAGACTCACCCTTATGGAGCTGAGAGCACCAACAACCAAATAAGCAGAAAATATTGGATTAAGTTGAGATCAGTTTCCTGAAGAAAAAGTCAGCAGGTTTAGGGGGCAGAAAGTGTTCAAGGGTCAGGGAGGGCCTCTCTGAGGAGGTGGCATGTCAGCAAGGGAACTGAGAGAAGTGAGGGAGCAAGCCATGTGGAGGTCCCAGGAGCTACAGGGCCGAGGGAGCAGCAGGGGTGGTGACCCCATAGTGGGAGGCTGTTTGGGGAATGGCAAGGCAGTCAAAGAGCCTGGAGAAGAGCATGAAGGGCCTCTGTACCTTTCTAAAGGGTTTGCAGTGATTCTGTGGGATGCCTGCAAATGTTCTATTCCTAGAGTTGTGTGATCAGGCCTGGGGATAAGGCAGCCTCCCCAGGCTGCAGGTGGAGGCCCTGGATGTGGTCCAGGTGCAGTAACCTAAGGCTCCTTCCTCCGGAGGTGGAAGCTGGGTGGTGGTGCCCTGCACTGTTGGGAAAGACAGGGTGGAAGCACTCTTGCCATGCTTGGCCATAGAATACACTGAAGGGAATAAGAGAATGGTCTCTCTGATGTATTAATTCCTCCACAGCCTCCCACTTGCTGTGAGGTCTTCTAATCTCACATGTCCTCAGTGAACTTGTTCTGATGCAGGCAGATGAGCAGCTCTTAATCTGCCTGAACTCTCAAGTCCCCATTTTTTTTTCTAAACAACAGCAACAGAAGCCAATTTAGCAATAACCCGCGGCACTGGGGCTGCACATAAGTTTTGTCCCCAAATCCTACTTCTGAAAGTTTATTTTGCGATATGACCTCACTAGTTACACAGAACCTGAACATGTCCTCAGCAGCACTGCATGTGATAGTTAGAAAGGACATGTAAAATATTCTTAAATATGATATGTATTAGATAAATTATACAACTGCTAAAAAAGAATGAGGCAGAAAATGTGTTGACACAGAAAAGCTAACAGTAAGTGAAAAAGGTGAGCTGTAGCATGTTGTATATGATATCGTATGTAATATATGTGTTGTATATGCCTTTATAACCATAAACCATGTCTGGCAGAATACACAGAAACTATTAACAGATTACCCAGGAGTGGGACTCGGGGGTAAGTGAGGTTATAGAGAGAGAGGCTTACTTTTTGCTTTGTACTTTTTTGTATTATTTAAATTAGAAACAATTAAAACTAGGAACATGATTATTTCATAATTTAAAAAATAGGAGCCACGGGGTTAGTGAATAAGCTGTTACGTGTCATAATGAACCCTCCTGTTTGTGTAACGAATCCCATTTACAGTAGTCTGTAGGCAGACATTGTGAAGAAACTAGTAGTTCTTTCTTTCTCCTATATGCACCTATAGGCCGGCAGAAATATCTAGCCCTGAAAAGTGAAATGAAGCATGCTTTCTGAATGGTTCATCATTTACTGTTTCCTTCCAGTGAATGGAAGATTTTAACACAAAGGAGAGTTTGCAGGCAGATGTTGAGAAGAAGCTAGTAGAAGCTTCCACCTTGTTAATCTTTATGTATTTATTTAGTTATCAAGTCATTTGTCTTGATATTAGTTCATTTAATTATTTAAATGAATTAATGCCTGTAATGTAGGCAGAAGAAAAAAATTCAATTTTACCATTAACTAAACATAATTTTGGAAACGCTGAGGGATTTCCCAGAACCCAAAGCCAGCCTCTTGGCTCCTAGTGGCCCCGAGCAGCCCTGGTGCCCTGCAAACCCACCCACCAGCTGCCCCACAGAGGATCTCTTCTCTCAAGGAGAGGGCCATTGTTACTCCTCCCCACCAGGGAGGCACTGGGGATCCTTGATTAGGGTTTGGGGGAGCAGGAGGAGGTCCCATTGAGGACACACACCAGACTTGTGCTGAGTAGGGGCTTGGGCCACATGCAGCACTCTCATGAGATTTGCCAATTCACCAAAGCAAACCCAGATCAACACTTTGTTGCTCTAATAGGGTGTTGTGACCTTCTTCTTCTAATTGTTGAATATTTAACTGATGTTAAAAATGGTGATTATTGTTGTAAGCAATGAAAACACAATAGGCATATAAATGGGATATGTTTGTATGTCAGATTAAATATAACCTATAAATATGTCTCCCCAGCCCTGCTCTCTAAGAGAGAACTCTGTTCACAATTGAGTCTCCTCCTGCTAGTATTTCCCCGTACTCTTAGTACCACTCCTATTACTCTCCTTTTTGTCCTGTCTGTCAAAGCATACAAGTTCCCAGGTTCAGAAATTTAATTCTCCTCTTCCGTCAGTTCCCTTTCATAGAAGCAGGTTTTCCAGTGAACACTCGATTTCTTTAGTGCAAAAGTGATCTGTGTCCTTTTTTGTAGAAAATGTAGGAAGTAGGTTTAAGTAAAAGAAGAAAATACAGCACACAACAGGATTTGGGTTTCCAAGCTGCTGAAGTAGGAAGGGGCATGCCAAAGTCTGCAGTTCCACTCCCTTGTCCCCAGCCAGACCCACCCTGGTGGCCATCCCTGAAGCAAGAGCCAGGACCCCCATCTGCCAGGCACCAAGAAGCACTTCTCCATTGCCAATTAATTTTTTTTTCTTTTTGAGACAGAGTTTCGCTCTTGTCGCCCAGGCTGGAGTGCAATGGTACAATCTCAGCTCACTGCAGCCTCCACCTCCTGGGTTCAACCAATTCTCCCACCTCAACCTCCCAAGTAGCTAGGATTACAGGTGCTCGCCACCACACCCAGCTAATTTTTGTATTTTTAGTAGAGATGGGGTTTCACCATGTTGGCCAGGCTGGTCTCAAACTCCTGACGTCAGGTAATCCACCCACCTTGGCCTCCCAAAGTGCTGGGATTACAGGCATGAGCCACCATGCCTGGCCCACTGCCAATTAAGTGTAAGGGGTGGAGGCCCGAGGGAGAACCCAAGGTCTATTTGCCCTAAGCCATCAATGCCAGGGATGGCTCCTTGCCCAGAACACCTTCCCAGATGGACCAGTTAATGCTTCTGGTGATGATGCCATCCGAATGCTATACTGAAAGCCCTTCAGCCGAGGATCAAGGTTCTGCTTGTATGCACGGTTGTTGAAATGCTATTTAAAAGTGCCGTGCCGTGGTGTGGTGTGGGGACCTAGAGACCTGGGCTTTGGGGCCAACAGTAAGAATTTGAATCCTGCTGCTTCCACTTGTTAGTCTTGGGCTTGTTGCTTAAATCTCTCTGCAATTCACTGTCCTTGTCTGCAAAATGGGAATAATTGTTGTTACAGCACTACTAGTAGTAACTGGGCTTAATAAATACTGAATAGCTGTGGTCTCCTGTTATTATGAGTTCTTGATCATTACAGTAAACATATTTGTGTATAAAATTAGCCAGACGGGTATTTGTATTTTTCACATTGGA